GGAACCATGGCCAGTGGCACCCTGGCTGTGCGCTGTGGCCCCCCGTGGTCTTTCATCTCTGCAACCGAGATGCCTGAATCCTGGCCCAACTGGCATCTCACCAGCAGCTACGTTACCCATGGCATTATCCCACCCGTACCCTTCCCCCCGCCCACGGTGCAGGTGGGCAGACCCTAGGCTGAAGCCCTGCGGGGCCTGGGGACCCAGAAAGATGGGGGCTGAGAAAAGGGGATTGGGAGCTTGGACTCCTCTCTGAAGGAGGAGGGTCCTGGAGTCCTGGGTCTGAGAGAGGAGGCGCCAGGGAATTTGGATGCCAGGGACTGCAGAGGAAAGGGCTGGGGGCCGACTGGAAGAGGTCAGAGTTTGGGGTGGGGGGTGATAGGGACTCCTGAGTCTTTCTAGCTGATGTGCGGCGCCTTCTCTCCAGTCCACGGTCGCGGACCCTCTACCTCCGACTGCAAAGCAGGATTCTCGCATCTGGGCTTTCGACGAGGTCCTCAGCAGATGGGAGACAACCTCTGGCTCGGCCTACGTGCCCAAGACCCATGGCGGGCCCTGCGCCCAGCCCAGAGCCCCAGAGCCTGCAGACCCCACGCGGACTGTGGGGATCAAGGATTCAGGAGAAAAGGTAAGATTTGGGGAGCGCCGGAGTCTGCGGGGGACTGCATTTGAGTCCCCTGCTCCTTCACATGAGTCTCTGGGTTGCCTTTCCGCAGCTCAGACACCGCAGCTGAACCCTCCTACTGACCACAAAGTACCAGAGCAGCGAGACGAGGGCGCAGTACACTTGCTCTCCCGGCCCGGACGCGCGCGCCCCCAAATACGTCGGGCCCCAGCCCCTCACAACTCTCGGACCACCACCGCGGGGGGCCTTCCCAGGTGTCTGGGTGGAAGCCGGCGCTGGCGAGACCAGCGGAGCTCCGGGAGCCTGGGGCGGGGCCAGAAGGAAATCACAGCTTTGGGGCGTGGCTAAAGGATCTGGGGCGGGATCGGGAGGTTAGAGGAGCGGGAGGAAGGGCTGGGCATCCACGCCAGGCCAGAAGGACCAGGGGCTGGAAACTCGCCTTCAGGGCTCCTAAGCTGCTGCGGAGCTAGACGGCGGGCTGTGGGTGGGGAGGAGACTAGAATATTCTGAGACGTGGTAGGGTGGGAGTTAGGAGAGGTAACCTGGAGTTGTTGCCCAAGATGCAGCTCAGCTCCAGTGGCCACACCAAGAAGGCTTGAGACCGGGGGCAGAACCAGGGGGATTTTGTGGTGGCTGGGGGCCTGCATTTGAGTTCCTTGACCAGCAGGAGGGCTTGGATTTAGGGAGGTGAGGCTGGGAAGGGTTCGGGTATGAGAAAGTTGGGTATGCCTCCTCCCCCAATCTTGCTCAGGCTCTAATCGCCTGCACGAAGAACCCCGCGCTGTCTGGCCCACCCTTCACAGTATCCGACCGGGGCGTCCTGAACCGCCGCCAGCTCTATCTGACCACCTCGGCGCGGGACTTTCGGTTCTATCCCAAGTAAGCCGGGCTCTCGCTCGGCACCGCCTCCTTGTATCCTCACCATCCCGCCCTGCTCCCACAGGACGGAGCCGTCCGGATACCCCCGCAAGGACTACCTGACCTACTGGAGCTTAGAAGAGACGCCCCAACTCTGGAGTCACGACCCGCAGCGGCAGCCCTGTCTCTGCTCTTCCAGGCCGCCTCGAGCGCCGCACGGCGGGCCATGTCTCCGGCTCAGGAAACCTACAGCTCCTCGCCGCACCCGCTCCGCCGGCTCGACCGCTTCCGCCCGCTGGAGGCGACTTGGGGTGGCCCCCACTGGAAGCCCCTGCCGGGCATACACAGCGTCCCGAAAGCCTACAGCACCGAGAACTCCCGCTCAGGCCGCTGTAAGCCGGGGCTAGTGGGAGCCTGCCGGGCCAGCCCCACCCCAGACACGCCCCCTGGCGTGGGGGCGGAGCAGAGCTCTGGGCAGCCGCTCACTACGCGGTGTCGGACCTAGGTGGGCTCGCACTCATTAAGTCTATCCGCAGTGTGGGGACAGGACTAGCCCAGACACGCCCACTCAGCTGCGGCTGGATCGCGGGGAAGGGACTAAGTCCAGACAATGTCCTCCGAGGCTGCGGCCCCGCGGGCAGGACACACCTCCTGCGGGCCTATTCAATAATCAGTTAAATCACCTGAAGCACACGCATTTCCGGGGACCGCTCCGGGCATCCTGGCTTGAGGGTAGGGTGGGCGGAGGTTCCTAAGGGAGAGGTGGGGCTCGGGCTGAATCCCTCGTTGGGGGGCATCTGGGTCAAGTGGCTTCCCTGGCAGCACAGTCACGGGGAGACCCTCTCTCACTGGGCAGAAGCTAAGTCCGAAGCCGCGCCCCTCCTGTTAGGTTGGACTGTGGTGCAGGAATGGCTCAAGTAGAGGAGGGTTGAGGCTTCAGTCCAGCACCTTTCTCGGGTCACGGCCTCCTCCTGGTTCCCAAGACCCCACCATAGGCAGAGGCAGGCCTTCCTACACCCTACTCTCTGTGCCTCCAGCCTCGACTAGTCCCTAGCACTCGACGACTGAGTCTCAGAGGTCACTTCACCGTGGTCTCCGCCTCATCCTTGGCGCTAGACCACTGAGGGGAGAGGACTGGGGTGCTCCGCTGAGCCACTCCTGTGCCTCCCTGGCCTTGTCTACTTCTCGCCCCCCGAAGGGTTAGTGTCCAGCTCACTCCAGCATCCTACAACCTCCTGGTGGCCTTGACGCCCCCACAAACCCGAGGTATAAAGCCAGGTACACCAGGCAGGGGACGCACCAAGGATGGAGATGTTCCAGGTAAGACTGCAGGGCCCCTGGGCACCTTCCACCAGGCCCGGGTGAAGCAGTGTCCTTGTCCCAGGGGCTGCTGCTGTTGCTGCTGCTGAGCATGGGCGGGACATGGGCATCCAGGGAGATGCTTCGGCCACGGTGCCGCCCCATCAATGCCACCCTGGCTGTGGAGAAGGAGGGCTGCCCCGTGTGCATCACCGTCAACACCACCATCTGTGCCGGCTACTGCCCCACCATGGTGAGCTGCCCGGGGCCCGGGCAGGTGCTGCCCATGCTCATTCTCCCACTCACACGGCTTCCAGACCCGCGTGCTGCAGGGGGTCCTGCCGGCCCTGCCTCAGGTGGTGTGCAACTACCGCGATGTGCGCTTCGAGTCCATCCGGCTCCCTGGCTGCCCGCGCGGCGTGAACCCCGTGGTCTCCTACGCCGTGGCTCTCAGCTGTCAATGTGCACTCTGCCGCCGCAGCACCACTGACTGCGGGGGTCCCAAGGACCACCCCTTGACCTGTGATGACCCCCGCTTCCAGGCCTCCTCTTCCTCAAAGGCCCCTCCCCCCAGCCTTCCAAGTCCATCCCGACTCCCGGGGCCCTCAGACACCCCGATCCTCCCACAATAAAGGCTTCTCAATCCGCACTCTGGCGGTGTCTTTCTGTGGGCTCAGGGCA